AACATGGTGAAACCCATCTCTACAAAAAAATACAAAAAGTAGTTGGGGGGGGGTGGTGCACGCCTGTAATTCCAGCTACTCGGGAGGCTAAGGCAGGAGGATCACCTGAGCCTGGGAAGTCGAGGCTGCAGTGAGCCGTGATCGCGCCACTGCACTCCATCCGGCCTGGGCGACGGCGGTGAGACCCTGTCTCAAAAAAATAAAAGCCACCACTTTCCCACTTATTATCCCAGGGAAACGCACGCGACGGAGGAGCGAAGGAGCGTTTATTTGTGGAGGCGCTCAAGTAAGAAACCCTGCTCGCTGGCCGACTCAAGGGTCTCCAAAGCCTTCTCTGGGCTGTCTCCCCTCCCCAAAAGGCAAAGAACCGTTAACAAGTTTACTTCCGGCACAAGCGTCCGCGCCTGCTCGGAAAAGGGAGCGTGGACACACAGCTCTGTTACGGGAAGTCGCAGGGCACAATTTCCTTCATTGCAGTCGCCCTCTGGGCGGACGCCCTAACCCAGAAGTGAAAGACCGTTTCCTTCGAGTATCAGACCCCCGACCAAAGGAAGTTCCACTTGGACGACTTTTACCCAGGGTTTCCCGATTCCTCTTTAGCTCTTCCTATCACGCTCCCTGCTTGCTGGTGCATTGTTGCTGTGGCCACTTAGTTCCGACCTTCCTTGTCTAACTCGAGTTTTGTCGCAACTTTCCAAGGGGCCTAACCACAACCTTTTCCGTAAAAAAAAACAAAAACAAAACCTTTACCCTACGGGTCCCCATCAGGGTCAACTAACGTTCTCCGTGAGGGGCAAAGCTCCCGGGGACTTTACGCCAGCGAAGCCTAACACGGCCAGGCCAGCGCCTGCGCGGGGCGTTACCATAGAGAGGCAGCCGCCTCTCTGGTCTCGGTTTACGCTCTCTATGGTGTACCCGGGTTGGTGGCGGTAAGAAGAAAAAGGGTGACCGCACTGCGCAGGCGCCCTCGGCGTCTCTCTCGCTCTCTCGGTCTTTTTTTTTTTTTTCTTTTTTTTTTTTTTTAATCCCCGCACCAAGCGCTTAACCTCATTGGGGTGGAGGAGAAGGCGGCGGCTCTCTGGTCCGCAGCGGCAACAGTAACGAAAAACAGGGCTGTAAGTACCCGGTCAGGGGGCGGAGGGTCAGACTAATTTGTCGTTCTCTTCTCTTACTTTTCAGAATGGACTGCTGAATTATGAAGTATTTCAGACCCAGTAGTAGAACATCACTCTGCCACTCACTCCTTTATCTCCTACTAGTTATTTAAATTGGACTTTTAATATCCTACCAGCTGCTCTTCAGACACACATGGTGCATTGTTGCCATTCCCCAGATTGCATCTTTGAAACACAGGCTCTTAGTAACCTTCAGCGAACAAAGAGGCAACCTCCCAGATACGTCTGCTGGGAGGGAGTCATCGTGACTGCCCTCTAGCTTTTGCTGGATCTGGATTTGAATTCCACTATGGAGCCTCGCATGGAGTCCTGCCTGGCGCAGGTGTTGCAGAAGGATGTGGGGAAACGATTGCAGGTTGGCCAAGAACTGATAGACTATTTCTCAGACAAACAGAAGTCTGCTGACCTTGAGCATGACCAGACCATGTTAGATAAACTTGTGGATGGACTTGCTACCTCTTGGGTGAACTCTAGCAATTACAAGGTAAGCTGTGCTTTAGAAGGCACTTTTGGAGGTGCTAACAGGCTCCCGGTGTTTCCCGCTGCAGGTGGTTCTGCTGGGCATGGACATCCTGTCCGCCCTGGTGACCCGGCTGCAGGATCGGTTCAAGGCGCAGATCGGCACAGGTGAGCTGCGGCACTTGTGGAGCGGACCCGGCTTCATTTGATCAGTTTCCATTTTGATTTTCAGTGCTGCCAAGTCTAATAGACAGACTAGGAGATGCTAAAGACTCTGTGAGGGAGCAGGACCAAACTCTGCTGCTAAAGATCATGGATCAAGCTGCTAATCCCCAGGTAGGGGCAAGAGATGTGTTTTGAGGTCAGCTTCCTTTCCTCACCTGTTCTTTGTCATCTGCAGTACGTATGGGACAGAATGCTTGGAGGCTTCAAACACAAGAATTTCCGTACTCGAGAAGGCATCTGTCTCTGCCTTATAGCAACACTCAATGCGTAAGTCTGGGATGAGCCTGACATTTTTACGTCACTAACAAGAAAGCACTCCTTTTGTTTTCAGCTCTGGAGCACAGACTTTAACACTAAGCAAGATTGTGCCACATATATGCAACTTACTTGGAGATCCAAACAGCCAGGTGAGTGAGAAGGAAAACCCTCGGGAGAAGTCAGCAGCTGTAAGATCTCTTCTTTTATATCTAGGTTCGAGATGCAGCAATAAACAGCTTAGTGGAAATTTACAGACATGTAGGAGAACGTGTGAGGGCAGATCTCAGTAAAAAAGGATTGCCACAGTCCCGGTGAGTGCAGATTTTTTCCTTTCTTCTGCTCTTAATAGTTTGTTTACATTTTTCTTTCATACAGGTTGAATGTAATTTTTACAAAATTTGATGAAGTCCAGAAATCTGGAAACATGATACAATCTGCAAATGGTGAGTAGAAAAAGCAATCCCTACTTTTGCTTAAAAAACGTTGGTTTCTGTGCTTACTGTTCAGATAAAAATTTCGACGATGAAGATTCTGTGGATGGTAACAGACCTTCCTCTGCTAGTTCTACATCATCCAAGGCTCCACCAAGTTCTCGGAGAAACGTTGGAATGGGAACCACCCGCCGGCTTGGTTCATCCACCCTTGGATCCAAGTCTTCAGGTTAGTCTAAGCCCTGTGTGGCGTTCTGGGGTATTGTTTACATTTTTAAAATTCTTTTTTACAGCTGCAAAAGAAGGAGCTGGTGCTGTTGATGAAGAGGATTTTATTAAAGCATTTGATGATGTACCTGTAGTACAGGTCAGTGAGGATATTTGAGTATGATTACAAACTTATATTGATTGTAAATTAATTTTGCTTACAGATTTATTCCAGCCGAGACCTTGAGGAATCCATAAACAAAATTAGGGAAATATTATCTGATGACAAGCATGATTGGGAGCAGAGAGTAAATGCTGTAAGCTGTTGACTTCATGTGATTACATTTTCTCTATTTTTCTGAATTTTCTCTATTCCATTAGCTAAAAAAGATTAGATCTTTACTTTTGGCTGGTGCTGCTGAGTATGATAACTTCTTTCAACATTTGCGTCTTTTGGATGGAGCCTTTAAACTCTCTGCTAAGGACCTGCGGTCTCAGGTAGTGCGGGAGGCTTGTATCACGTTGGGGTAAGGACTGCGATGCTCCATATTCTCACCATAACTATAGTCCAGTATCCTTTTCTTGTTTTAGGCATCTGTCATCAGTTCTGGGGAATAAGTTTGACCATGGAGCTGAAGCCATTATGCCAACTATCTTTAATTTAATTCCAAACAGTGCCAAAATTATGGCCACATCTGGTGTTGTAGCTGTTAGGTTAATTATTCGGGTAAGTATGTTATAGGCCATGCTTGAAATAAGTGTTGACCTCTGTTTTTTGTTGTTCTTCACAGCACACACACATCCCTAGGTTAATACCTGTCATAACAAGCAACTGTACCTCTAAGTCTGTCGCAGTTAGAAGGTAAATTTTAAAGGATTTTCTCATTGTTTTTGTAATAAGTTGTGTATTTCTTAATACTTTTTAGGCGCTGTTTTGAATTTTTAGATTTGCTTTTACAAGAATGGCAGACACATTCACTAGAACGGTGAGCATCTGATTTGAAACCATTTTTCCCTCGATTGTTACTGCTTTCTTTTCTAAATATCTAGACACATATCAGTATTAGCTGAAACAATAAAGAAGGGAATACATGATGCTGATTCCGAAGCAAGAATAGAAGCCAGAAAGTAAGTTTTTATTGTACACCACTTTTTAAATTAATTAGACCAGGATTTTGTGTGTTTCCTCTAGATGTTACTGGGGTTTCCACAGTCACTTCAGCAGAGAAGCAGAGCACTTGTACCACACCTTGGAGTCCTCCTACCAGAAAGCCCTGCAGTCCCACCTGAAGAACTCAGACAGCATAGTGTCTCTGCCTCAGTCAGACCGCTCATCTTCCAGCTCTCAAGAGAGTCTAAAGTAAGAGATTCATCTTTGCTTATCATTCATGTATGTAATAAATAATATACATCTTTACTTTTAGTCGTCCGCTGTCTGCCAAAAGAAGTCCTACTGGAAGTACCACATCTAGAGGTGAGACTGACAGCCGTGGAGAAGGCCTGTTCCCTTATTCATATTTCCTCCTTTATCACTAAAGCTTCTACAGTTAGTACCAAATCTGTGTCAACGACTGGGTCCCTCCAGCGATCTCGAAGTGATATTGATGTGAACGCAGCAGCCAGTGCCAAATCCAAAGTCTCCTCATCTTCGGGCACGACGCCTTTCAGCTCTGCAGCAGCTTTGCCTCCAGGGTCATACGCATCCTTAGGTAACCACACCCCTGTCACCCTTTCCCTCCTGTTAAAGCTGATGATCCTTTTCCAAACTTCTAGAGTCCAGACACATGAGGGAAGACATGGAGTACATAGGCCTGGACTCAGGTACCATGCTCGACAGCTTTTGCTGCTGGACGATCCCTTCCCTTGTTTTTTAATTTGCTTAAAGATGGTACTACCACTAAAGCGGAGGGTAAGCGGTTTGTTTCTGTGATTGAGGTGTGTTTGTGAAACACTGTTTTTGCTGTGTCCTCCAGGTCGGATCCGCACAAGACGGCAAAGCTCTGGGAGTGCCACCAACGTCGCCTCTACACCTGATAACCGGGGCCGCAGTCGCGCTAAAGTGGTTTCACAGTCCCAGCGTAAGAAACATATTTTATGCTCTTGCTTACCTTGCCTGTCCTTTGGTCTGCTCTCATAATCAAGGATCCAGATCTGCTAATCCTGCTGGTGGTAAGCCATTTCTCTTCTTGCCTTTTTTTGTTTATTATTCATTGTCATTTTGCTTCACTTTTAGCTGGCAGCCGGTCAAGTTCCCCAGGAAAATTGTTGGGAAGTGGTTATGGTGGACTTACTGGGGGCTCCTCACGAGGCCCACCTGTGACACCGTCTTCAGAAAAGCGAAGCAAGATTCCCAGGAGCCAGGGATGTAGCCGGGAAACAAGTCCAAACCGAATAGGATTAGGTAAGGATTCTCAAAGATCTTGGAATACCATTCCTTCTCTGAAACCCTTCATGCTGCACGCTAGCACGGAGCAGCCGTATCCCTCGACCCAGCATGAGTCAGGGGTGCAGCCGCGATACCAGCCGTGAGAGCAGCCGAGATACAAGCCCTGCTCGGGGCTTTCCTCCACTTGGTGAGTACACGTAGGTGCTGGCTGAGGAGCAATGACACATCTTTTGCTTTTGTTTTTTAAATAGATCGGTTTGGGCTTGGCCAGCCAGGAAGAATACCTGGTTCTGTGAATGCCATGAGAGTTCTGAGCACAAGTACAGATCTTGAAGCTGCTGTTGCTGATGCTTTGGTAAGAGGCACAGTATGTATGTACACAGTCTTCAATCACTCCCATCCCTCATTGGACCTGTCAGAAGAAGCCTGTGAGGAGGAGATATGAGCCGTATGGGATGTATTCTGACGATGATGCCAACAGTGATGCCTCAAGTGTTTGCTCTGAGCGCTCATATGGCTCCAGGAATGGTGGCATTCCCCATTATCTGCGGCAGACTGAGGATGTAGCAGAAGTTCTCAACCACTGTGCTAGTTCAAACTGGTCAGAAAGGAAAGAAGGGCTTCTGGGCCTGCAGAACTTACTGAAGAGCCAAAGAACACTGAGGTGAGGACCACAGCAAGAATATGAGCTAAGTTAAATTCATTGATTTCTGTTTTATTTCTTCTAGTCGAGTTGAACTGAAAAGGTTGTGTGAGATCTTCACTCGGATGTTTGCTGACCCTCATAGCAAGGTAAGTCTGAAGTCATGCCTGCCCTGTCTTTACACTAAGCCCAAGGAATGCTTTTTTTGATGAGAGAGTCCCAGCTGAGGGGGAAATGCCCATGAGTATATGTGAACTACTTGGTTTTCATTTGTGTCTAGGTTTTCAGTATGTTTTTGGAGACTCTTGTGGATTTTATAATAATTCATAAGGATGATTTACAAGACTGGCTTTTTGTTCTTCTCACACAATTACTTAAGAAAATGGGAGCAGATTTACTTGGATCTGTGCAAGCAAAAGTTCAAAAGGCTCTAGATGTCACAAGGTAAGTGTTTAAGGGTTAGGTCCATTTTGATGTAAAAATAAGCACTTTTTTCCCACCAACCTAGGGACTCCTTTCCATTTGATCAACAATTTAACATTTTGATGAGATTTATTGTGGATCAAACTCAAACTCCAAACCTCAAGGTCAGTAATTATTTGTCATTACAATTCAACCCTACTTAATGTTTATAATTATTGGTTCTTTCAGGTCAAAGTTGCAATCCTGAAATACATTGAGTCTCTGGCCAGACAGATGGATCCAACAGATTTTGTAAACTCTAGTGAGACAAGGCTTGCTGTTTCTAGAATCATAACCTGGACAACAGAACCAAAGAGTTCAGACGTGAGAAAGGTATGTCCAAGAGAACCGACGTGTAATTACAGTTACATAAATTAATCATGGTTCCTTTTTCTAGGCAGCACAGATTGTGCTAATCTCTCTGTTTGAATTGAATACTCCTGAATTTACCATGTTACTTGGTGCCTTGCCAAAAACATTCCAGGATGGTGCCACCAAACTCCTGCACAACCACCTCAAGAATTCCAGTAACACCAGTGTGGTGAGTGCTTTGGTCACGATTGGTGCCTATGTTGAATAACGATGCCTATTCTGCTTCACCCCAGGGCTCTCCAAGCAATACGATTGGCCGGACGCCCTCCCGACACACCAGCAGCAGGACCAGCCCCCTGACCTCACCCACCAACTGTTCCCATGGGGGTCTGTCTCCAAGGTAAGGTCACTTCTTTACTTTCCACAGATGTATCTCTCTGATTTTCCTCTTCTGATCACTGCAGTCGGTTATGGGGTTGGAGTGCCGACGGGTTAGCGAAGCACCCACCTCCCTTTTCTCAGCCTAACTCCATCCCCACCGCTCCCTCCCACAAGGCTCTCAGGCGCTCTTACTCTCCCAGGTAACAAGCTACCTGTCAAACTTGTCTGAGGTGTCACAATATTATTGCATTTCCAAGGTCGTCTCAGGTCTTTGGGAAAGCCTCTAAGCTGCCTCCAGTGTGGTCCCTTCCTTGGTGTCACATAGCAGGAGTAGAGCCTTGGTGAGAAGTGTGAGCAGGTGTGTGATCTTTGCCAAATCTCACAAGTATGGTTCCTGCTGTGTCACAGGGACAGATGACCCTTTATAAGCTGATCAGATTCATCACCACCTATTATTGTGGGCCTTTCTGTACAGTGCAGTGCTCAGCCCCCAGAAAGACCTCAGGAAATGCTGTGAGGTCAGCGTGGGCAATAGTGGGAGCAGTTTCCTTAGCATGCGTCTAAAGTGCAGAAGACATTCCCCTGAGAAGCCAAAAAGACCTCTTTCCCAAACCATACCTGTCACTCTCAGCCTTGCTATTGACTATTTGTAACTGATTTCTTTCCTAACATACTGTCATATGAGGGTAGTCTGAGCACACAGATCCAGAAAGGAGTCCCCAAGAGGCAGGATAACTGTTACAGCTCACTAAGGATGCCCTGCCTCTAAGAAGGAGAAACGTCAGTCCCTTCACGCACCCCCACAGTTGATGCTGAATGCGGCATCATGGACACTGGTTATGCAACAATGTTATGAGTCTGGAAGAAGGGGTGGGCTTCCCTCAGATGCTGAATCTGTGGTACAAAGAAGGGTCCACATAGTACTGCAGATGTCTATTTCAGGGTCTCTTGGGGATGCTTTTTATAAGGTCCAAAGATCAGAGAATCTCTTCCCTAGAAACCTGTTAGAGCACTGGGCAGTCCAGCTGTCACTGTTCTTTGTGAGATGAGTTTCTATCCTCTATAATAGAGGGTGTGATAGGAAAAGGGTTAAAAAAAAAAAAGACCTGTTACTTTTGAAATACTTCATAGATAGCTTTTGTGCAGATTTGCATTCTGACTTTTGTGGAATACAAATAATCTACATAGTGAAGCCAAAAACAGTAAATGAAATATTTTAACAACACCTTCCTTTTGAAGCTCTTATACCTCTAAAAGTCATTTCTAAAATGTACAGAGAACCCTGCGATGAATGTTTCTAGATACACAAGGTTAGGGCAAGCAGGCGAGGAGACGGCTGCTGTCTTTAATGTTAACAAAGCAGGTCACTCCTTTTTCTTTTTTTTAAGGTTAGCTGTGCCTCCAAGTGTAAGATCAGTTGGTTGACTATCTCCCAGTATGTTGACCTGTATTCCCTCATGGGCACTCAGCTTCACCACCAGCCAGCCATCAAGATTGCCCCTCCAGAGCACATCCCATTCCTAGGATCATCTTTCACATACATACACGATACATATTGACCTAACTCATTAAGAGAGAATGCTTACTGAATACTTATAACTTCTGTTGCCCATTGGAGGCAGGGATAGTTGACTAGAGACTTTTACATTTAGAAAACCTATCAGTTACATAAAACTAAGAGGGAATCTGTATGTCTGTCTATTTGTTCTGTGCCAAAATCCTATTGATTCCATAACAAAGAATGACTATCCTTATTCTATACATTGTACCCTTTTCCTACAAAATGACGAAGAAGGCAGGCTTCTCTCTCCAGTTTCTCTCTCTTGGAGACCTGACCCCATGTTCTCCTCCCTCCCCACGACATGGATCCTTTAGCGGGCAAGCCCAGGGCTGCTTTCAGCTTCCATGTTGGGTGGCATGGCCTAACCTTAGGTCAGTGACTATTGGCTGATTAAGGAATTCTCCCTAATCTAAAAAACCCTAAGAGAGCCCTTCTGGAGTCTAACCAGAGTATTTACAGGTGATCAGGGCCTGACCTCTAACCCAAGGATTATGTCCTGGGGTTGTCTCAGGGCTGAAACAAGACAGGCTGTGGGGCAGATGGCAGATTGAGGTTTCCCCAGGTCTCTTCTCAGTCAGCTTCTGAGGCCGTCCTGCTGCTCCCTCATATACTGCTTGTGAGGACACAATATCTACCCTCCCTGATGATGGCTTCCATGGGAAGTTCCTTTTTCCTTTAAGTGAGAACTTAACAGATACTGATTTGGAAAAATATAATTCAAGCCAAAGCATAAAAATAGCAAAGAAAGTAGCATGGTCTGTTTCCTCCTAGAGGTAAGCAGTTATGCCTCTCACCTGCAGCTCACAGTTATAGCTTCATACCAAGGAGATACTTCAAACCCCAGGCTAGTGAGTCTAAAAGAAGACACCTTCAATTGTTCTTGGTTCTGCAAATGGTGCTCCTGAATTGGGAGTTTGAGTTGGTTTATTAATTGAAAGTGAGAAGGAGGAAATTACCTGGCAGAATCCTTTATTTTCTTATTTTAAAAAGAGGCTATTGTAATAGTGAAGTGATGTGATCTGAAATGAAATATTTTTAAGAAAGTTCAGGTTAAGAATAATGAGATGAATTATCTGAAAGCTGACATTATCTGAAGCGACATATGGAAAATAATATTGTGACATCCCTTAAAAAAACTTGAACGTTCCCCCAGACTTCCTCTTGTCCATCCCATCATTCTTTCAGTTTTTTGGATTTTTTTTCTTTTGCATGGGCTATGCTGTTATTTTTGGTTGTTGTGATTAAAAGTATTTTAAGGCATTTTTTTACATCTTGTATATATATTTTTTGTTTGAGTCATAATACTCAGTCTTTATATATAAAAAATAGTGTACTGGCCAGATGTATAAATGCCTTGTCCATACAAAAGCTAGTATTGTGGTGTCCTCAGAAGGAGCGGGGGAGCCTCTGGCCCCTTGGTCATGCCTTTCTCACATCTAAGGAGTGTTGCCTCTTTGACAGACAGCCTTGTGAACATAGAAGAGGTTGAAATCTTAAATTCTCTTCAGGTTTTTTATTCTACCTCCTGTCAGTTTAGACATGGAATTTCAACAGCAAACCTGTTCAAGGTTCACATTTCTTTTTGTTTGATGCTCAAGTCAATCTTTGAGTTGAATTTTTTTTTTTTTTTTGTGAACTCTCCAAATATTCATTCATCAGGAAAGGTGGGTTTTATCTGGGCCATATTTGCAATTCTAGACAAATAGCTCCCATCTTTGAGATTGTGGTCAGCTCTTGGGCTCTAGAACCTACCAGCACCAGCCCTAGAAAACACTTGGATCATTGCTACATCAAGCCAGTAGAGATCTGGCCACTCCAAGTGAGAGCTCTCCAAATCTTACCTTGCTCATCTGCCCCAACTTTTTTTTTTTTTTTTTTTAAGGCAGAATACTTAAGGAAGAGTATTTACTAAATGTTCATCATTTTTACATTACAGGAAACTCACTTTGGGAATGTACAGGATTGGTTGTGTTGCCCTTAGGAAGGATACTTCGTTTCTTCAGTTACTACTCTTTTGAAGAACAGGAAGATTGCTTTTCTTTAGTCCTTAAACAGTGTTGCATGCTTACAGCCAAGGATTCTTCGCGTGTCCCTAGCAATCCTCAGTATAGCTCAGGACTATTTTAAAAATTAAATTAGACGAATTCATCTGATCTTTTCTTGAAACTTTCTTGAAACAAGTGACATTTAAACTAAGATTTTTTTTTAACTTGCCCTTGGTTGACTGTTGCTTCGTGTTTTGCTTGCTTTATGCTGATATATCCATCCCATGCTTTTCTTTTATATTCTCAGGATGGTTTTTGTTCTCAGGATTCTCCCTGTTTCAGTGCACTTTCCAGACATCTAAAAGGCACTTGTTGACAAACTGCAGTGCACCAAAAAGGATTGTTTGGCTTTTTTGCTTCATTTCATGTTTTGCTGTGCCCAATGTCTATAAAGACAGCAGTCAATAACACTTTTCTGTGAACAACAAATATTTCTTGCTTTTATGAGGATTTTTAGATGTCCATCCAGGAATGTGACTTTTTATAAAATCTGCTTTGATTATAAAACTCCAAACAGAAGCATGTAGAAGAGTCTGATATTAATAGCAAGCTCATGGGTGAGATGATGTGAGAGTTACTTTCTGGGCCTGTTCATAGGGTGGATCTGACTTTGAGTCTAGGGTTTTTTGTTTTGTTTTGTTTTAATAGGGTTTTATTTGTTTTCTGGATTGGATACCTGGGAGTATAACCTAGCCTTGTGAGGTCATTTACTTTGCTCCTTTGAAATTTGCTTATAGTACTAGCTTTATTTCCAACTGCCCATTCCTCTTAAGTTTGTACATTTGAGACCAGTAACAACCAAACTCCTTTTTTCCATCTTCAAAATAAGAAAGTTATTTTTCCACTTTCATTATCTCGTGCCTTCAGTCACCAGTGTCACTCTTTGAGTTCCTGCATTCTCGTGGTTACTGTTGTTTCCCACTGGTTTTTATTGAGTGCTGATGTAATGTGTTTGGCAGATTTAACAAAGAAGATGTGTAATTGTCCGGTGGTGGTACTCTAACAAAAGACGTCTCCTTTTCATTCCAAATCACCCAATAAACAAAACTATAAATATGTCTTATTCTTTAAATTGTGGGAAGTAACTTATGCCCATATCTCAGTTCTATGTATATGCCTCGATTTAAGAAATAAAATATTTTTTATCTTTAGCATGCTGGACTATGATACAGAGAACCTGAACT